GAGGGAGAAGAGGAGAGAGGAAGAGGGAGAAGAGAGGGGAGAAGGAAGGAGAGGCAGAGGGAGAAGAGGAGAAAGGAAAGAGGAGAAAGAGGAGGGCACAGAAGACAGAACAGGAAGAGGATGAAGGAGAGGACAAAGGGCCAACGCCCCTGGGAGCCTCCGCAGGGTGCCCGGGGCAGGGCTGAGAAGTGGTCCTGGTGGTGAGGCCATGACCTTGGAAAGTTGGGTTGGGCAGAGGGTCCCTTCCTGGGGTCACGGTAGGCCCTTCTCAGTTGCTGAGCCATTGGCTCATCACCAGGCCATTTGAAAGCAAATGTCCCCTTGAGGAGAGAAGGTGCTAGCTGATCTGGCCTCTCTAAGGTATGGAACTATAAGGAGAGTCTGTGGGAGCTGCTGGCCTGAAATAAGGGCTGGCGATTGAGGCGATCACGGGGAGTCGTTGAATGGCTGGAGAGAGCTGTGTGGCTGGGCTGCCCCCGACCTGGCCTAGGCTGGAGGCTGAGCCCGCGGGAAGGTCCGGCGGTGCCAGCCGTCCCAGGGGCTGCACCGCCACCTGCTGAGCAGCCCGGGCAGTCAGGGGTCCTGCGCCGCGGGGCCCACGCACGGGACCAGGGGCACGGCCGGCGGCGAGTGGGAATGAGGGACGCGGAAGGGGGTGCTCAGGTGAGCGCAGGCTCGTTGCTCCCTGGCGCTGCAGCCCTTCTCGCCAGGGAGTTGAATGCCCGGGTAAACACCAGGCGCGATGTGTGCGGTGTATTCACAGAGAGACAAAGCCAGGGCGGGGCGGGGGCGCCGCCCGCGAAGCGGGGGCGGGGGCGAGGGGTGCAGACTAGTCTCCCCCGGCGCGGGGTGCCCACCGCCTGGGAACCCTGAGCCCGGCCCACGGACAGGTGGAGCGGGGGCGGGGCGGTGGCTGGGCGGGTCCCGCCCCGGGGGTGGGGCTGGGCGGGCCGGGCGGGGCGGGGCTGCGCTATGCAAATGTCGCCCACGGGCGGCCAATTGCCGGCGCTCCCCGCGCGGCTCTGAGCGCCCCGTCCCGCCGGCGGCCGCGAGACCAGAGCGAGCGAACGAACCGCGGCGGTCCGGAGAGCCCCGAGCGCAGCGCAGGACCTGGGTACGCCGCGAGGAACCGTGCAGCCCAGCGCGGCCGCCCGGCCCGGGTCCAGCAGCCAGGAGAGCGCAGCGCTTCGAAGCCGAGTGCGCGCCACCGCCCGCGCCCCGCGCTGGGGAATGCGCCCTCGGCGCGCCGGCCAGGGGGCGCCCGCAGCCCACCCCAGGGGAGGCGGCCCCGAGCGCCCCTGAGCCTTCCCATGGCCCGGGCTGGGGCCCGGGCCCTCGGCTGCTGACGCGCCCGAAGCCCGCGGAACCGGTTAAGCCGCGGCCGCGGCGCCGATCCCGGCTGAGGCGCAGCGGCGAGAGGTCGCGGGCAGGGCCATGGCCCCGGGGGGCCGCTAGCGCGGACCGGCCCAACGGGAGCCGCTCCGTGCCGCCGCCGCCGCCCGGGCGCCCAGGCCCCGCCGCTGCGGAAGAGGTGAGTGCAGCGGGAACCGGGAGGGAGCGGGCAGGCGGCCGGGCCACCCCGCGACCCCTCTGGGACCCGCGGCACTGCAACTCCGCAGAAGTGTCCGGGGAGCGGGTCTCGTCGAGCCGGGGGGCTGCCCGCGGACATAGGGGCAACAAGGCTGGGGTGGGATTCTTACCTGTCCTGGAGGCCCGGACCCCTTACCTACGGGGCGGCGTATGGATGTGTGGATGATGTGGCCTGCGGGGTCACCCATGTGCAAAGCAACTTTTTCCTGCAAGGTTCTGGGTGGGTGCTCTCATACACCCCCACCTTCACGCTCACACATTCCAATCTTGGTTCCCCTTCCCAGGTTTCTAGAGAGTGGAGCCTGCTTCCTGGGCCCTAGGCCCCTCCCACAATGCTTGTCGCCGGTCTTCTTCTCTGGGCTTCCCTACTGACCGGGGCCTGGCCATCCTTCCCCACCCAGGACCACCTCCCGGCCACGCCCCGGGTCCGGCTCTCATTCAAAGGTAAGAAGCTGTTTTGTTCTTCCCCAGAAATCGTCCTAATTGGTGCCCTGCCCTCCACCCACAGAGCTGAAGGCCACAGGCACCGCCCACTTCTTCAACTTCCTGCTCAACACAACCGACTACCGAATCTTGCTCAAGGACGAGGACCACGACCGCATGTACGTGGGCAGCAAGGACTACGTGCTGTCCCTGGACCTGCACGACATCAACCGCGAGCCCCTCATTGTAAGGGCTGGCCCTGATGTGGGACGTGGGGTAAGGCTGCACCTTCTGACCCCCCTCTCTGCAGATACACTGGGCAGCCTCCCCACAGCGCATCGAGGAATGCGTGCTCTCAGGCAAGGATGTCAACGTGAGTTTGGTGGGATCCACAGGTGGGAAGGGGGGCACCTATGCAGCCTTCCCTGTGGCCCCAGGGCGAGTGTGGGAACTTCGTCAGGCTCATCCAGCCCTGGAACCGAACACACCTGTATGTGTGCGGGACAGGTGCCTACAACCCCATGTGCACCTATGTGAACCGCGGACGCCGCGCCCAGGTAAGCCCCAGCCACCCTGGCCCTGTGCTGCCCCAGCTCTAACCCCTGTTCCTCGTCTTCTCAGGCCACACCATGGACCCAGACTCAGGCGGTCAGAGGCCGCGGCAGCAGAGCCACGGATGGTGCCCTCCGCCCGATGCCCACAGCCCCACGCCAGGTGGGCCTCATCCCTCCAGGCCTTTGCCAGGCTGGACGATGCTGAGCCCCGCTCTGCCTTACAGGATTACATCTTCTACCTGGAGCCTGAGCGACTCGAGTCAGGGAAGGGCAAGTGTCCGTACGATCCCAAGCTGGACACAGCATCGGCCCTCATCAGTGAGTGCCCCCCAACCCCGCTCTACAGTCTCGCCCCCCAACTGACCCACTGGCCTACCCACAGATGAGGAGCTCTATGCTGGTGTGTACATCGATTTTATGGGCACTGATGCAGCCATCTTCCGCACACTTGGAAAGCAGACAGCCATGCGCACGGATCAGTACAACTCCCGGTGGCTGAACGGTAAGCGCAGCCCCAGGAGCCCTTCCGTGGCCGGGCTCACCCAGCTGACCCCTGCCACCTGCAGACCCGTCGTTCATCCATGCTGAGCTCATTCCTGACAGTGCGGAGCGCAATGATGATAAGCTTTACTTCTTCTTCCGTGAGCGGTCGGCAGAGGCGCCGCAGAGCCCCGCGGTGTACGCCCGCATCGGGCGCATTTGCCTGGTATGCATTGGCAGAGCCACCAGGCTGCCCCTGATCTGACCCGGCCTCTTGCCCCACCCCCCAGAACGATGACGGTGGTCACTGTTGCCTGGTCAACAAGTGGAGCACATTCCTGAAGGCGCGGCTCGTCTGCTCTGTCCCGGGCGAGGATGGCATTGAGACTCACTTTGATGAGCTCCGTGAGTGCCCAGCAGGCAGGCAGGGTGCTCTGCACCCTCCAACACCTTCTCCCTCTGTCCCCAGAGGACGTGTTTGTCCAGCAGACCCAGGACGTGAGGAACCCTGTCATTTACGCTGTCTTTACCTCCTCTGGGTGAGGCTGGGGTCAGGGCCAGCAGTGGCAGGGTCCTGCTCAGCAGCGCCTGCCATGCCCACAGCTCCGTGTTCCGAGGCTCTGCCGTGTGTGTCTACTCCATGGCTGATATTCGCATGGTCTTCAACGGGCCCTTTGCCCACAAAGAGGGGCCCAACTACCAGTGGATGCCCTTCTCAGGGAAGATGCCCTACCCACGGCCGGGCACGGTAAGGACCCCACTCATCCTGCCTCTCCCCTTGCCTGGGACTGACACTCGCCACCTGTCCACAGTGCCCTGGTGGAACCTTCACGCCATCTATGAAGTCCACCAAGGATTATCCTGATGAGGTGATCAACTTCATGCGCAGCCACCCACTCATGTACCAGGCCGTGTACCCTCTGCAGCGGCGGCCCCTGGTAGTCCGCACAGGTGCTCCCTACCGCCTTACCACTATTGCCGTGGACCAGGTGGATGCAGCCGACGGGCGCTATGAGGTGCTTTTCCTGGGCACAGGTACCCACTGCTGCTCCCGGCCTCTCCCACGCGCCCCACTGAGGCCCTGCCCGGCCCGTTCCAGACCGCGGGACAGTGCAGAAGGTCATTGTGCTGCCCAAGGATGACCAGGAGTTGGAGGAGCTCATGCTGGAGGAGGTGGAGGTCTTCAAGGTGGGTGTGACACCACCCAGTCCTGACCTCCCGGCATCCCAAGCTGATCTTTATCTTTTTCTAGGATCCAGCACCCGTCAAGACCATGACCATCTCTTCTAAGAGGGTAAGCCTTTGGCGAGGTGAGCCAAGGTTGGGAGGAACTGACAAGGCCCTACCCTTTGCCCCAGCAACAACTCTACGTGGCGTCAGCCGTGGGTGTCACACACCTGAGCCTGCACCGCTGCCAGGCGTATGGGGCTGCCTGTGCTGACTGCTGCCTTGCCCGGGACCCTTACTGTGCCTGGGATGGCCAGGCCTGCTCCCGCTATACAGCATCCTCCAAGAGGTGTGGACCCCTAGACACCTAGAATTTTAGCAGGAGCACTCCTTCAGGGGCTATCCTCATCCAGGCGGAGCCGCCGGCAGGACGTCCGGCACGGAAACCCCATCAGGCAGTGCCGTGGGTTCAACTCCAATGGTGAGTATGCTGGGCCTCACTGTGGGGTGCTGGCTGCTTTTGCTCAACCCCTCTCACTCTAAAGCCAACAAGAATGCCGTGGAGTCTGTGCAGTATGGCGTGGCCGGCAGCGCAGCCTTCCTTGAGTGCCAGCCCCGCTCGCCCCAAGCCACTGTTAAGTGGCTGTTCCAGCGAGATCCTGGTGACCGGCGCCGAGAGGTGAGTTCCTGCGCCCGGTGCTGCACCGTGGAAGCCTCTGAACCCCCTCTCCTTGCCCCTGCAGATTCGTGCAGAGGACCGCTTCCTGCGCACAGAGCAGGGCTTGTTGCTCCGTGCACTGCAGCTCAGCGATCGTGGCCTCTACTCCTGCACAGCCACTGAGAACAACTTTAAGCACGTCGTCACACGAGTGCAGCTGCATGTACTGGGCCGGGACGCCGTCCATGCTGCCCTCTTCCCACCACTGTCCATGAGCGCCCCGCCACCCCCAGGCGCAGGCCCCCCAACGCCTCCTTACCAGGAGTTAGCCCAGCTGCTGGCCCAGCCAGAAGTGGGCCTCATCCACCAGTACTGCCAGGGTTACTGGCGCCATGTGCCCCCCAGCCCCAGGGAGGCTCCAGGGGCACCCCGGTCTCCTGAGCCCCAGGACCAGAAAAAGCCCCGGAACCGCCGGCACCACCCTCCGGACACATGAGGCCAGCTGCCTGTGCCTGCCATGGGCCAGCCTAGCCCTTGTCCCTTTTAATATAAAAGATATATATATATATATATATATATAAAATATCTATATTCTATACACACCCTGCCCCTGCAAAGACAGTATTTATTGGTGGGTTGAATATAGCCTGCCTCAGTGGCAGCATCCTCCAAAACTTAGACCCATGCTGGTCAGAGACGGCAGAAAACAGAGCCTGCCTAACCAGGCCCAGCCAGTTGGTGGGGCCAGGCCAGGACCACACAGTCCCCAGACTCAGCTGGAAGTCTACCTGCTGGACAGCCTCCGCCAAGATCTACAGGACAAAGGGAGGGAGCAAGCCCTACTCGGATGGGGCACGGACTGTCCACCTTTTCTGATGTGTGTTGTCAGCCTGTGCTGTGGCATAGACATGGATGCGAGGACCACTTTGGAGACTGGGGTGGCCTCAAGAGCACACAGAGAAGGGAAGAAGGGGCCATCACAGGATGCCAGCCCCTGCCTGGGTTGGGGGCACTCAGCCACGACCAGCCCCTTCCTGGGTATTTATTCTCTATTTATTGGGGATAGGAGAAGAGGCATCCTGCCTGGGTGGGACAGCCTCTTCAGCCCCTTCTCCCCTCCCCGCCTGGCCAGGGCAGGGCCACCCCACTCTACCTCCTTAGCTTTCCCTGTGCCACTTTGACTCAGAGGCTGGGAGCATAGCAGAGGGGCCAGGCCCAGGCAGAGCTGACGGGAGGCCCCAGCTCTGAGGGGAGGGGGTCCGTGGTAGAGGCCTGGGGCCGGTAGAGGCTCCCCAGGGCTCCCTTATGTCCACCACTTCAGGGGATGGGTGTGGATGTAATTAGCTCTGGGGGGCAGTTGGGTAGATGGGTGGGGGCTCCTGGTGGCCTTCTGCTGCCCAGGCCACAGCCGCCTTTGGGTTCCATCTTGCTAATAAACACTGGCTCTGGGACTAGACTTTGGCTTCTCTCCTTGGTCAGGGGATTTAG